TGTCTGGCCTCTGTCTGTCATGTAGGAAAATTTGGAGAACAAACTTGGCCCAAAAGGGTAACTCCTAGTTAGAGAAGAAAACGGGAGCCCTCGGGATAACATTTACTCTGTAAAGAGTGTCTCTCTTCTTCCCAGGACTGGCTGAGTGGCCAGTGTAGATTCCATGGCTGTAGGAAAGGAAAGCTGTCCAAGTTCCCCAGCACCTCTTTCCCACAGCTCCTCTAGCAGCCCAGTTAGAATCCCCAAAGTCTGCTGTGTTACTGAACTTTATTCCACTGCAGTCTCCCAGGCAAGTCCCTTCACTTCATAGTTCCTCAGACATCAAGGAGCTGGCAGTGATGATAAAGGCTCCCTCTAAGCTCTGATATCCTCTCTTGCTCTCAGAGCAACAAAACTTTGAGAAACATTCTCTGAAGACTCTGCTATCAGCCTGATTCCTCCCCTACACCCTGCTCTGTGGCAAATCTGTATTCTTTGGCCTTAGTCAACGAATATGAGTGAACCAAAGATACAATAAAAGACAGAAGGATGGGAGGAAACTGTGGGAGAGGGAGAAAGGAACACAGAGACCATGGGGAAAGAGAAACAGTAGACTTAGGCACAGAGAGGCACAGATAAACAATGAGATACCAAGAGACCGACAGAGACACATTGTCAGAGACAAGCAGAAGGAGTGTGCTAGTAAGTGTGCACGTACGATGGAAAATGAATGAAGAATGAGGACATTCCACCACTCTCCAAGTTATCAAGATGAAGACCCAAGATGGTGGCATTCACTCTGAAGGTAGCCTGGAAAGTGGGAGACACGCTTTGCCCACTCCCTGTGGTTGACTAGAGCCCCCAGCCCAGTGCAGCCTAGGGGTGTAAGGATCAAGATCCATTCAATAAGAGACCCTTCCTCCCAAGCTGTGAGCTGTGGGTGCCAGTTAGTCCCATTTGTGACCTTGGGAACTTAGTGTTCCCAGCAAGAAAGGGGGTGGCTGGCTTGTCTCCAGTTCTTATATCCAAGGTGCAGCAGCTGAGCATTCCAAATTCGGGAACCACCAGAAAGGCTGGCCTCTCTTCAACATGGGATCTTCTGGACTTTTGAGCCTCCTGGTGCTATTCGTCCTCTTAGCGAATGTCCAGGGACCTGGTCTGACTGATTGGTTATTTCCCAGTAAGTATTGGCCTCAGCCCTTACCCTAGAGAGGCACACGGGTGTAAAACCGCTCTTTCCCTAGGGAGATGTCCCAAAATCAGAGAAGAATGTGAATTCCAAGAAAGGGATGTGTGTACAAAGGACAGACAATGCCAGGACAACAAGAAGTGTTGTGTCTTCAGCTGCGGAAAAAAATGTTTAGATCTCAAACAAGGTAATATTCAGAGCTGCAGAATAACCAACCCCACTGAGTTTTCAACTCTGGAGTCTCTCTGCAGATGTATGCGAAATGCCAAAAGAAACTGGCCCCTGCCTGGCTTATTTTCTTCATTGGTGGTATGACAAGAAAGATAATACTTGCTCCATGTTTGTCTATGGTGGCTGCCAGGGAAACAATAACAACTTCCAATCCAAAGCCAACTGCCTGAACACCTGCAAGAATAAACGTAAGTCCTAGGGGCCCCGGTCTTTCATCCTCGCCTTGAGGGAATATATCTTCCCCTCCCTTAGAGCCGTGTCCCAAAATCAAAGTGGAATGCGAAGTGGAAGAAATAGACCAGTGTACCAAACCCAGAGATTGCCCAGAAAACATGAAGTGTTGCCCGTTCAGCCGTGGAAAGAAATGTTTAGACTTCAGAAAGGTAACTCAGATGCTTCCTAAATTACCCAGTGCTATAATCTGTATTTCCTGGCTTTTTTCTCTAGGCCTCTCTGTCTACATAAATCCAGGATGCCTTCCCTGACCACCTTAGACCGCCTACACTCTTTCTTCTCTGCCCATATTATTGAGCTCTAAAGAAGATCATCAAGGACCATTCGTTCATTCTATTCATTCAACAAATATTGATTGGTGCCCCTGACACCCATGATGGGTTCCACTTGCTCATTGTGGCCAGGAAGGTCAGAAAAGTTTTTCTGGGAAAGAGATCCATGATTTAAGATCTGAAAGATGAGTACTTAGACCAAAAATGGGAAGAAATAGCCTTTCAGGCCAGATAATAGGATGTGCAAAGGCTCTGTGGCAGGAGGCAGGATGTTCAGGTCTAGAAAGGCTAGAAAGCAGAGAGTGAGCAAGAGACAAGAAACAGGAAACTGGTAGTGTATATTCAGGGCAACTTGAATCTGTATTCCCAAGTGGCCATCCTCAAGTTTTGGGGTCAAATAAATGCCCTACTTAATGATATTTTCTGAATCTTGTTACTTTAGGTTGACATACCTTTCAAGACAATAACTAGGTTTTCAGTGCTTTGATAAAACCTCAAATGTGTGGCCTTCCAGCCAGGCATCTGTGGTTTCATATTGTTTAAGCATTTGTTGCATCCCTATGGATTGCAGCTCTCTATAGGTTCGCTGTTGCTGAACCAAGAAATAAGGCATACACAGATTTCTAGAGAAATTGTAATTCTATAACAGATTTTCAGGAGATGAGGAAGGCTGGTATCTTTCAGAGTACAAAGTGATTTTGGAATTGAAAGAATTTCTTTGGGTTAAAGTTTGTCACTGACTTGTGTTCCTGAACCATGAAGCATGAATATGTGGGCTGAGAAATAGTTTCTCTTGATAAATAAACAAGTAACAAATTTTAAAAAGAGAGGAAGATGAAGCTGGGCTAGTTGGGGGAAGGAGAGCTGGTAAGGGATCTGGTCTTGATCCTAACAGCAATGGATTAACCTATGTTCAAATCCCTTACCATCTGTGTGGCCTCAAGAAAGTTATTTAGCCTCTCTAAACCTTAGTTTTCTCATCTGCATAATGAGAACAATGAGAGGACCTACTTTACAAGATTAAATGTTAATAGATGTCAACTACTAAGAACACTAATCAATGCTATAATTGTTGTTTTGTTGTGCTGACACTAATCAATGCTACAATTGTTGTTTTGTCGTGCTTCAGACCTGAGGTTCTAAAGAACTCTATTTGTACCTCATAGCACTATGGGCAAAATAATTGCTCAATAAATGCTTAAGATCAGGGTAGATTTGAGTTTTGGGTTTTTTTTTTTTTCTGT